TTTTTTTTTTTTTTTTTTTTTTTTGTATTTTCAGTAGATACAGGGTTTCACCATGTTGGCCTTGAACTCCTGACCTCAGATGATCCACCTGCCTCGGCCTCCCAAAGTGCTGGGATTACAGGCGTGAGCCACTGTGCCCGGTCTCTCTCTCTCTCTTTCTCTCTCTCTTTCTTTCTTTCATCTCACTGTGTTGCCCAGGCTGATCTTGAACTCCTGGGCTCAAGTGATCCACTCACCTCTGCCTCCCCAGTAGCTGGGATCACAGGCATGCACCACCATGCCCTGCTAGTTTTTATAGTTTTTGTAGAGACAACGGCTTGCTATGTTGTCCAGGCTGGTCTTGAACTCCCAGGCTTAAGTGATCCTCCCACCTCAGCCTCCCAAAGTGCTGGGATTACAGGCGTGAGCCACCGTGCCCAGCCAAAACTGTCCATATTTGACCTGAATATTATCTCACGTATCTTTCTTTCCCCCCGCTTCCCTCCTTCCCTCCTACTCCTCCTTCTCCCTCTCCTTCCTTCTGTCTTTTTTTTCCCCTTCCTCTGCCTCTCTCTCCTCTTCCCTTTTTTCTTGCTGGGACTCAAACCTGGGACATTTGACCTGGGAGCCTATTTGCTCAATCATCAAGAGACATAATCTCATGGTGGGGTGTCTGCTGGTAAGTGCCGGGTGGCAGGATCCCAACTCCAGGCCGTCCTTCTAACCCAAGAGGCCCTGCCTCTGCCTAGAGCCTTCCGTGGCTCCCCAGGGCCCTCTGTGATCGGCCATAGTGGTATGATTCAGTGTGCAGTAACAGTGGTTCACATCTTGACGCTACCACTCACCTCCTTCAGCCCTGTGGGAACTTGCTGCTTAACATCTCTAGTTCTCACCCAATTCTCTTACCTGAGAAATGGAGATAATAATAACACGGACTTCACCCGGGTGTGGGGAGCACCAGGAGAGGCCATGCGTGTAATGTTATCCGGGTGGCAAGCCCATATTTAGGTCTATGAAAATAGAAGCTGTCAGTGGCTCTACTTTCAGAAGAAAGTGTCTCTCTTCCTGCTTAAACCTCTGTCTCTGACGGTCCCTGCCAATCGCTCTGGTCGACCCCAACACACTAGGAGGACAGACACAGGCTCCAAACTCCACTAAGTGAGTACGTATCTGGTGTGTTGGGGGTTGGCCATGCTCACCCTAACCATCATTAAATCCCAAATCAGCCAGAGCTGTGATTGTGCCCGCTGAGTGGACTGCGTTGTCAGGGAGTGAGTGCTCCATCATCGGGAGAATCCAAGCAGGACCGCCATGGAGGAAGGTCAATATTCAGGTAGGAGGACTCTCTGGTTCTAACGTTGGCAGGCACCCATAGTCAGTCCCTCCACCCCCGGCAGAGATCGAGGAGCTTCCCAGGAGGCGGTGTTGCAGGCGTGGGACTCAGATCGTGCTGCTGGGGCTGGTGACCGCCGCTCTGTGGGCTGGGCTGCTGACTCTGCTTCTCCTGTGGCGTGAGGACACCCCCAGCTCCATGTGGTCCCCCCCTCTCCACTCCTCTTCTCTCCCCCTCCCCAGACTGGGACACCACACAGAGTCTAAAACAGCTGGAAGAGAGGGCTGCCCGGAACGGTATGAAGGGGTCAAGGTGGAGGGGGTGGGGGCCTGGGATATCTCTTCTCTCCCGCCGCTCCAGTCTCTCAAGTTTCCAAGAACTTGGAAAGCCACCACGGTGACCAGATGGCGCAGAAATCCCAGTGTGAGTGACTCCTGGAGTTGGGGTTGCAGGGGGCTTACCATGAAGCCCCCTCCCCTGCAAACAGCCACGCAGATTTCACAGGAACTGGAGGAACTTCGAGCTGAACAGCAGAGATTGAAATCTCAGGGTGAGAGACTGGGATCGGGGTTATGAAGCCAGTGAGACCAGCCCTGCGCTCCTGCACACACCAGACTTGGAGCTGTCCTGGAACCTGAACGGGCTTCAAGCAGATCTGAGCAGCTTCAAGTCCCAGGGTGAGGCTTGGGAGGGGATGGGGCAGTGGGGGCTCTGAGCACCGCCCCTTGTTGACTCCCCAAGAATTGAACGAGAGGAACGAAGCTTCAGATTTGCTGGAAAGACTCCGGGAGGAGGTGACAAAGCTAAGGATGGAGTTGCAGGTGTCCAGCGGTGAGTGTGTGAGTCTCTGCTCAGGACGACGCGGCCCCACCCCCGAGCCTCTCCTCCACCCCAGGCTTTGTGTGCAACACGTGCCCTGAAAAGTGGATCAATTTCCAACGGAAGTGCTACTACTTCGGCAAGGGCACCAAGCAGTGGGTCCACGCCCGGTATGCCTGTGACGACATGGAAGGGCAGCTGGTCAGCATCCACAGCCCGGAGGAGCAGGTGGGCTGGGGCTCTGCAGAGGTGGTGGGCAGCTCCAGTCCTCCAGCCCTGTCCTGTCCCCCAGGACTTCCTGACCAAGCATGCCAGCCACACCGGCTCCTGGATTGGCCTTCGGAACTTGGACCTGAAGGGGGAGTTTATCTGGGTGGATGGGAGCCACGTGGACTACAGGTGAGGAGGGGGCCTCTGGGATCCAGGGGAGGCCCATCCCCTGACCCAAAGCCTTTTGCTCCAGCAACTGGGCTCCAGGGGAGCCCACCAGCCGGAGCCAGGGCGAGGACTGCGTGATGATGCGGGGCTCCGGTCGCTGGAACGACGCCTTCTGCGACCGTAAGCTGGGCGCCTGGGTGTGCGACCGGCTGGCCACATGCACGCCGCCAGCCAGCGAAGGTTCCGCGGAGTCCATGGGACCTGATTCAAGACCAGACCCTGACGGCCGCCTGCCCACCCCCTCTGCCCCTCTCCACTCTTGAGCATGGATACAGCCAGGCCCAGAGCAAGACCCTGAAGACCCCCAACCACGGCCTAAAAGCCTCTTTGTGGCTGAAAGGTCCCTGTGACATTTTCTGCCACCCAAACGGAGGCAGCTGACACATCTCCCGCTCCTCTATGGCCCCTGCCTTCCCAGGAGTACACCCCAACAGCACCCTCTCCAGATGGGAGTGCCCCCAACAGCACCCTCTCCAGATGAGAGTACACCCCAACAGCACCCTCTCCAGATGAGAGTACACCCCAACAGCACCCTCTCCAGATGAGAGTACACCCCAACAGCACCCTCTCCAGATGCAGCCCCATCTCCTCAGCACCCCAGGACCTGAGTATCCCCAGCTCAGGTGGTGAGTCCTCCTGTCCAGCCTGCATCAATAAAATGGGGCAGTGATGGCCTCCCACATTTGTCCCCTTCTTGGAGGCCTGGCTGGGT